TAGGTGACAAAGCAAGAACCTATCTTTAAAAAGAAAAAATGAAAATGAATAACAGTTCTACACAATCTCCTCCATAAAATAGAAGAGGTGAAAATACTTCCAAGTTCATTTTATAAAATTAATATTACTGTGACACCAAAACCAAAGATGGTGCCAAAAAAAGAAGAAAACTAACATTAATAACTCTCATGAATATAGACACAAAAATCTTTAACAGAATGTTAGCAAAGTGAATCCAGTGACTGATATATAAAAAAGAATTATACATCAAGTGTGATTTTTTTCCAGGTATGCAAGGCTGGTTCAACATTTGAAAATTAATCAATGTAATCTACCATATCAACATGCTAAAAATGAAAAATCATATGATTGTATCATTTGACACAGAACAAGCATTTACTTATTCTCTCTTGTCTTCTAGCTAAACCCTGCCCACTGGTGTTGCCTTTTATTGGAAATGTATTTTATCTCCATTCTTCATCAAGATCCTTGGGCCTTGGGTCAAGACCCAGGTCCACACACGGAGATTTTCTAGGGTCCAAATCCAAGTTGGTAGGCCCTGTATGCAAATTAGTTTCACTTCCTCTGAGTAACCAGCTCTGCAAACCAAAGAGTGAGGAGCTCTTGATAAACTACTAGAGAAAATCTGACACCATCCTTATCTGTCAACAAGGGGCCTACATTCAGAAACCTGAAAGAATTACTCAAGTTTAGAGACAAATATGACCATTTTTGTATTTTGAAAACAACAGAAAAGAAATACTTTTGTACACTCTGTTAGAAATTTTAAGTTTGGACATTTAAAAGTCCAAATTTAAAACTCAAAAAAATGGATAATAAGAGGGGACCTGTTTGATTAAGGGAGAAAAAAATAGTTTGCATTTTCACCTTTTGTGCTCTTTCACTGAGATGAGCCTATTTCAGATTACACTTAGGAACTTCCATCAAGCAGCGGGAGAGCCTACTTTTCCTGTTTAATAATTACCAGACTACAGAGAAAGCTCAGGACCCAGCCTTCTGATCTACCAGTCGCCTGTGTACCTTTGTACTTTCTACAGTGAAAGTTGCTACAGGATCTCCCTTTCTCAATAAATTCATCTGCGGTGGAGAAAATCAGCATGAGTACTACAGGCCAAGTAGGTGCAGTCTTATTCTTTATGTTGTGTCATTCTCTTTCTGCCCCTGTATTCTATTTCCCAGGTCATCAGATGCAAAGCAGCCATACTCTGGAAGCCTGGTGCACCATTTTCTATTGAAGAGGTAGAAGTGGCCCCACCAAAGGCAAAGGAAGTTCGCATAAAGGTAAAAAAAAAAAAAAAAAAAAAAATCACACCGGGAACTGCAGTACCCTTTGCCTTCCATACAGGTTGTGGCCACCGGACTGTGTGGTACAGAGATGAAAGTGTTGGGGAGTAAACACTTGGACCTCTTGTATCCCACCATCTTGGGCCATGAAGGGGCTGGAATCGTTGAGAGTATTGGAGAAGGAGTAAGCACAGTGAAACCAGGTAGGAATTAGCACCTGGTAATAGGAAACAGCTATGTTAATAAGACATGATTTTGCTCTTTTAGGTGACAAAGTTATCACACTCTTTCTGCCACAGTGTGGAGAATGTACCTCTTGCCTGAATTCTGAGGGCAATTTTTGTATACAATTCAAGTAAGTTTTTACTAATATTTTCTTTTTGAAAATTGTGTTTTGTTTTTTGTTTTGTCTATAAAAGACAGTCAAAAACCCAACTGATGTCTGATGGTACCAGCAGGTTTACCTGCAAGGGAAAATCAATATATCACTTTGGTAATACCAGCACCTTCTGTGAATACACAGTGATAAAGGAAATCTCAGTTGCCAAGATTGATGCAGTCGCTCCTCTAGAGAAAGTATGCCTAATTAGCTGTGGCTTTTCCACTGGGTTTGGTGCTGCAATCAATACTGCCAAGGTGAGGGGCATTTATACCCATTTGGAAGGGAAGTTTTCTGAGTTTTCTGCCTGTATGTGTTTAGGTGACTCCAGGTTCTACCTGTGCTGTGTTTGGCCTGGGAGGAGTCGGCTTGTCTGTTGTCATGGGTTGTAAAGCAGCAGGAGCAGCCAGGATCATTGGAGTGGATGTCAACAAGGAGAAATTTAAGAAGGCACAGGAATTGGGTGCTACTGAGTGCCTCAACCCTCAGGACTTAAAGAAACCCATTCAAGAAGTTTTATTTGATATGACAGATGCTGGTATAGACTTCTGCTTTGAGGCCATTGGAAATCTGGACGTTCTGGTATGTAATCCTCTGGAGTGAAAATTACCAATCCCCTATACTGTATTGCATCACTTTCTAACAGGCAGCTGCCCTCGCCTCCTGCAATGAGAGCTATGGGGTCTGTGTGGTTGTTGGGGTGTTGCCTGCCAGTGTTCAACTCAAAATCAGTGGCCAGTTGTTCTTCTCAGGACGTTCTTTGAAGGGTTCTGTTTTTGGAGGTATGGATGAAGCAGGGAAAGGTGGAAATGCCGTGTAAAATTCATCATTAATCTGTATTTCCAGGCTGGAAGAGCAGACAGCACATCCCTAAACTGGTTGCTGATTATATGGCAGAGAAGTTGAATCTAGATCCACTAATTACTCATACTCTGAATCTTGATAAAATCAATGAAGCAGTTGAATTAATGAAAACTGGAAAATGGTAAACTGCCCACATAAATTTTATGTCTGTGTGTTTGAGACCAAGAGAAAGGGTGTATTGGCTTGGGAGTAGAAGAAGGGTCGTCCCTGCTGCAGAAGCTGTATACTGATAATTGAAGAGGCTTTCAGGAATTTGTAAAGCATCTCCTTCCCCTCTGCATTTTGTTTTATTTCTAGCTAATAAAATACATAATCCTGAAAGTATTTAAGTGTTCACCTACCGTTACTTTTGCCATTAGCATTGTATTTCCAATATGGATTTTTTTTTTACATGACATATTAATGGAAGTCAGCTTATAAAATTGTAGCTCAAGTTTAAAAACATAAGAAGGTAGTTCACAAATAGGCCATTGTTGTATTTGTTGTTCTACTTTGGGGGAGAAGAGGAATTATTCATAGGATTCCTAATTCTGAATCCTATCTTTGACCCAAAAAACAGAAACCAGCCATAACCCAGAAACTGGCATTCCCCACACGAGTATAAGCTTGCTTACCTACTTTTTACCCTTGGAGTTTCATGTCATTTTAAAAAATCTTCCCATGGCTTATTTAATCTTCTCATTTTTCACCTAAAGAGAAAAAAAATCTAGTTTACTGCTCTACAAAGTGAGAATTTGAAATCCAAAACACAAATGTTGCTCTAAAAATGTTCCAACCTTTTTTCTCTTCTTCTTTTTTTCAGTATCCGCTGTATCCTGTTACTTTAAGTACAATGTAATACATGCAAGACCCAAAGGATATTTCACCAACTCAATGGCATTTGATGTAATTTTCATGATTTAGAAGAATTATTCACCCAATCCCATTTCTATATTCTGACTTCTGATTCACTCCGCAGTGGACCTATATCTGGCTTCTGACCTAACCATTTCATCAAAATTGTTCTTACGTAACCCAGTGTCACCAAGGATCAGCCTCCTTTTCAGAGCTAGATTAAGGTTGGCTTGAATCACTCAACTCCACATCCTTCAGACATAAAAGGTCAATGCAAGATGCTCCCATTTTCATAGTTCCTCTACCTGTGGACCTTTATATTCTTGTACACTATATGTCTCTCTCACAGGCCTAGACATGAAACTCTGCCATTTTACTCTAAAGAAACAAAACTCCGCATTAATGAGTTTATTGAAGATTCAGGTTAACCTGAATCAAGTTAACCCAGTCTCAAATGCTCACTTATCCTATCTCCTTGGCACAAATCTCTCCTCTCCTGGATTGCCAAAGAAAATTCAAATTATTCTTCAATTAGTCAGGATGATTTGACTATCAGCAGTTCATAGTACCCATCTTCATAACTAAGCCACCTAGGGATCCAGCAGAAAAAAAAGGGATGAGGGGAGTCATCATACAGGAGGTGGATCATTTAGCAGGATCCACACTTCCTACAAAGCGGTTGTAATATTAAATAACAAAACTGTTTTTTATTCCAATCTTCACATAAAACAGGAATAATTGTATACTTTCTTACTAATGTGTTCCATGGAGTTTTTCCTCCAAGAAGTGGCTTAGGGGAAAATGAGCCCCAGTAATGCTTTGTGGCATCCAATCCTTCTACCCCGACCCTTTGACTTTCTGCCCCAGCCCCTCTTAGTTCTCCTAGAATTAGGACTAAGGTTAAGTGCCCTCTTGGGATATGACTTCCTTCCCTTCCTCTTGATACAAAAAGAGCCTATTACCAACCCTCATACACACAAGAGTTCCCTTCCTAGTTGCAGACTCTTCTGCTCCAGCTGGACTCCCCTAGCTCTGGACTCCCACTAGATCACACAGGGGTCCCTGCATGTCAGTAAACTTTGGATGACCTTGGGAGACCAAAAAATGGAATATCATTTTTTGATCTAAACAAAATAGTTTCCTGATTTAACACTGGCCAGGAAGGTGGGCTGCACCCTCAGTCTCTCTCTCCCATCATGGTTTTCACATGATATCAAAGGACTCTCATAACAGTCTGATTCTTATGAGTTGGGCATCCTGTGTTTCCCTTTAGGGGCCTGCTTCCTTCAAATAGAGGAGATGGGTGCTATGAAACCTATTCACTCTGGACTTGGGATGGCTCTTCTCCATCTTCCCAAGTCTGAGCTGGAGCCTCCATGCCCAACTCTGCTCTGCTCTTCTATTTCCTGACAGCAGCTAAGGCATGTTCCTGTTCTGCCCCCAAATTGACCTTACTAACAGTGAGAACTTGGAGGAGTCTTCGGGTCTTGGGAAATCCAAGTTTTCCCGGAAACGTTTTGTTGTAAACAGTGTCCACACTCTTTGCTCCAATAAAGCTCGGTTCCTTAAGCCACTTTGAATGTCTTGTTATGGTGTAGCTCGTTG